TCCAGGATGGAAAGCACCTTAGGTTATTTACTATTTTCATGTCTTCTGAGTAGCTTTTCATGTTATTTTTAATACTCATGCAGAAAAAAAACCAAAACAGCGGACTTCTACTAGAAAACTCCATAATGGGGAGTGGAAGAGGAGGAGGTTGATGGTTGGGGGAAAATCGTCAAACTTGCATGACGATGGGTAGCTAAGGGAGTTTCCAGATGATGAGGGACATCACCTGACTGTCCTTACCACAGATAACTGCCGCCCTGTGTCTAGGGCTTCACGCTTTGTGCGCTGAGCACCAGCTATGCTGTCACCTATGGTTACAACATTTGGTTAGAGGCCTGGGGTGGTGGTCCATCTCTCTCTTTTTGAAGCTACAAGTTTCTAGTTAGAGCTATAAAAACCACCTTTATGGAGTGTCTGAAAGCTGTGGACTCCATTACTGAAAACAATACTTAGCTTCCATTAAAGCAGAGTTTCTCAACCTCTGCACTTACTGACATTTGGGTGAGAGAATTCTCTGTTGTGGAGGACGATCCTGTACACTGTAGGATGTTCAGCAGCATCCCTGTCCTCTATCAGGGAGATGCCAGTAGCACCTCCTTCCAGTGTGACAGCCAGTAAAATCTCCAGACATTTCCAAATAGCACTTGAACCGCTGCAGTGAAGGAAGGCTCATCTAACTGTATGGTTGAATTATTGAAACAGATTATTGAATCTCTTTAAGAACTGTAAGGATAGACTAGATGGTTTACACCTTGAAGCCAAGAAGTGGACTTCAGGTCTGTCCACGTTCCTTTCCACCTTTGGTTTTGTGACTTTATTGAATGGTCAGTTTCAGCACTTTTGCTTCGGCATCAGTTTTGTGGCATGAGGTAAAACAATGTGAGGTATCCTGGAGATCATAAAGGAGTTTTCATGACGTGGAATCAGCATTCTTAGTATGCAGATTAAATTATGAAATTTGAATAAATTTGCATAGAGTTGATGCGTGGTAAATAATTTAAGCATATAGACCATTATGCTGAACAGCGCAGAAACAACTGTCTTCTAGAAAAGCAACTTGGTCCAGCAACCCCTTGAAGATTGATGGTAGAGGCTATGCTGTAGTTTTTCCGAAACCTGTTTTTTTGAAAACAACCAATTTGAGGTTATGCACAGAAATGGTGAGTTTGCCCTGAGGCAATAAGGCTTACTTTTGAAGTGCTTACCTAACTTTAACTTAATACATTATAATTTAAAGATAGTTCATTGATCTTTGTGGAAAACATGCAGCATTAATGCAGCTTTCCTCTAGGGGGAAAAGTATAAGTTGCCAAATCCTTATTTGTAATCTTTCTAAGTGTAGATAGTATTGATTGAATTTTTATTGTGGCATACGTAATCTTTAGTCGGAATGTATTGATAAATAAAACGTGAAAAGAGATGTGCTTTTGGAGCTACATTTGGTAGGGGTGGTTTTCTGAATTACAGAACATCTGTATAATTTCACTGGAATGAATGCATGTGTCGTTTAAATATTCTTTCTTAAAGAGAATGCCTTTCATTCCCCACCCCCACCTTCCTGAGGCATGAATTAGAGTTATTGTATGTAGTAAATCTGGCTCATTTGGAATGAAATATGCTTACAGTATTTTTCTTAGTACTGTATAGTATTTATTCTTAGAGTCTTGGTTCATGTCATGCCTATACTGTGTTTTCATTTATTAGTCCTTTGGAACATGCAATAAAGGAGATTTTACTGAATACTTATTATTTTCCAGCCATTTTGGTGAAAAGAATATTTTGTAGCTCTTGCAATAAATCATACTCTGGGTTTTGCTTTGAAAGAGCTGAATTACTTCTTGGCACAGCTTGTCTGAAATATGTAAAGCTAAGTGCAAGTGTTAGTTTGATTATAGGGGGCAGTCTGTCTGGAAATTGGTAAAACCCACACATTTTATATGTGCTTATATGTAGTTCTATTAAGACCTATGTTAAACTCTGGTGGGATAATTCCGTGGCACTTTCACATAATTTAAATTATGCCATGTAAGAGTCACTAAACCCTTATATACTTCAGTATGAATCCTGTACATTGCCCAAGACCTTGTTAAGAGAATGTAAATTAAATATAAATTGGAGTATCAGTGTAAAAGTGACATTCTAAATGTTCCTCACTCTGCGAGGCTTATTTTTTAGGGACTTTGCTATAATTCTGAAAGACTTAGTTTTACAGTACATCTGAAAGTAGGAGTTTTCAGAAGTATGGCTCTTGGGATAAATTTAGATTCTTAATTGTGAAGCTCTGTTACCACTTGTTAGAAGGCAGGTCAGCTCACCTGCTTGGGGAGGTAAATATATGAATGCACTCTCGAGTAATTTAATGGAGCCCTACCTCAATGTACAGAATGACAGTATCACAGATCAAGAATGGAGTACGAGTGATTTTCGGCTATGGTGGGGGTAGGTAGGTCACTTGTCCCCTGTTGTCTCTTACTATTTGTAAAGTGAAGACTATGATTAGTCTTTTTGATCGGGATGGTTTGAGATGAATAAAGAATAGGCAGGCAATTTGGATACTTTAGGCTTTTCAAGAACATTAGTAACATTTTTTCTTAGATATTTCTCCTAATACAATGAGTGTTGTGAAATAACATGGCAGTTATTGTTGAGAGAAAAGCCTTCCCAGTTATGTATTGAGTCCTTAGGCGTTTTGACCTTCCCTCCACTCTTACAGAACTTGGTGGAAGGGGCCACTATGTTTTCTACCTCCTTCCGTGCCTTTCACAAAGCCACATCCTGCACCGTCTACCCTTCTCTGTGGATATTTTTCCGCTTGGCAATTTCCTTTCCTGAGGCACCCACTTGGGACATCTGAATCTCCATCTCCATGTTGATGGCCCGTTTGTGCTTGGACGTGTTCTTCCACTTGAGACTGAGGTACTTTTCCCGGGAAGGTCGGGCATCTCCTTTACATATTACAATTGTCTGTTTTTCTTTTTAGGGTTCATGTAATCAAAGAAGTTTCTTTGTTGTGTGTATCTTTACAGAACACAACAGGAATTGAAAATGAATCAGGTGAGTTTAAAAATCAGAATTTATACAAATACTTGCTGTGATCCTTCCATTTCTTGACTTGCAGAACACTACTGAGCCTGTGGCGGCCACCGAGACCCTGGCTGAGGTACCCGAACATGTGCTGCGAGGACTTCCGGAGGAAGTGAGGCTTTTCCCTTCTGCTGTTGACAAGACCCGGATTGGTGAGTGCTCCTCCTGTCACGGAGCAAGTCAGTACATTATAAAAATACTGATTTTATTTTCTAGGTGTCTGGGCCACTAAACCAATTTTAAAAGGCAAAAAATTTGGGCCATTTGTTGGTGATAAGAAAAAAAGATCTCAGGTTAAGAATAATGTATACATGTGGGAGGTAAGAAGTAATTCTGATTCTTTGTTTTTCAGACAAAAGTTTTTTACTTTTCTCCATTTTCAAGGTGTATTACCCAAATTTGGGATGGATGTGCATTGATGCCACTGATCCAGAGAAGGGAAACTGGCTGCGATATGTGAATTGGGCTTGCTCAGGAGAAGAGCAAAATTTATTCCCACTGGAAATCAACAGAGCCATTTACTATAAAACTTTAAAGGTAACAGCATTAGAATTAATTTACTGTTAGTTTGGCCCGGCGCTTGTCTCTTCTCTCCCCGCAGCCAATCGCGCCGGGCGAGGAGCTCCTGGTCTGGTACAATGGGGAAGACAACCCTGAGATAGCAGCTGCGATTGAGGAAGAGCGAGCCAGCGCCCGGAGCAAGCGGAGCTCCCCCAAGAGCCGGAAAGGTAGGAGCCCCCCGGCCCGCCCGCCCGGCCCCGAATGAATAAATTAAAAAAAATTGTGTTTCAGGGAAGAAAAAATCCCAGGAAAATAAAAACAAAGGAAACAAAATCCAAGACATACAACTGAAGACAAGTGAGCCAGATTTCACCTCTGCAAATATGAGAGATTCTGCAGAAGGTAAGCTTGTGATATTGGCTTGGTCTGAATTGCTTCCATGCTTCTGCTTCCATGTGCTTTCTAGGTCCTAAAGAAGACGAAGAGAAGCCTTCAGCCTCAGCACTTGAGCAGCCGGCCACCCTCCAGGAGGTGGCCAGTCAGGAGGTGCCTCCAGAACTAGCAACCCCTGCCCCTGCCTGGGAGCCACAGCCAGAACCAGACGAGCGATTAGAAGCGGCAGCTTGTGAGGTGAATGATTTGGGGGAAGAGGAGGAGGAGGAAGAGGAGGAGGATGAAGAAGAAGAAGAAGATGATGATGATGATGAGTTGGAAGACGAGGGGGAAGAAGAAGCCAGCATGCCAAATGAAAATTCTGTGAAAGAGCCAGAAATACGGTGTGATGAGAAGCCAGAAGATTTATTAGAGGAACCAAAAACAACTTCAGAAGAAACTCTTGAAGACTGCTCAGAGGTAACACCTGCCATGCAAATCCCCAGAACTAAAGAAGAGGCCAATGGTGATGTATTTGAAACGTTTATGTTTCCGTGTCAACATTGTGAAAGGAAGTTTACAACCAAACAGGGGCTTGAGCGTCACATGCATATCCATATATCCACCGTCAATCATGCTTTCAAATGCAAGTACTGTGGGAAAGCCTTTGGCACACAGATTAACCGGCGGCGACATGAGCGGCGCCATGAAGCAGGGTTAAAGCGGAAACCCAGCCAAACACTACAGCCGTCAGAGGATCTGGCTGATGGCAAAGCATCTGGAGAAAACGTTGCTTCAAAAGATGATTCGAGTCCTCCCAGTCTTGGGCCAGACTGTCTGATCATGAATTCAGAGAAGGCTTCCCAAGACACAATAAATTCTTCTGTCGTAGAAGAGAATGGGGAAGTTAAAGAACTTCATCCGTGCAAATATTGTAAAAAGGTTTTTGGAACTCATACTAATATGAGACGGCATCAGCGTAGAGTTCACGAACGTCATCTGATTCCCAAAGGTGTACGGCGAAAAGGAGGCCTTGAAGAGCCCCAGCCTCCAGCAGAACAGGCCCAGGCCACCCAGAACGTGTATGTACCAAGCACAGAGCCGGAGGAGGAAGGGGAAGCAGATGATGTGTACATCATGGACATTTCTAGCAATATCTCTGAAAACTTAAATTACTATATTGATGGTAAAATTCAAACTAATAACAACACTAGTAACTGTGATGTGATTGAGATGGAGTCTGCTTCGGCAGATTTGTATGGTATAAATTGTCTGCTCACTCCAGTTACAGTGGAAATTACTCAAAATATAAAGACCACACAGGTCCCTGTAACAGAAGATCTTCCTAAAGAGCCTTTGGGCAGCACAAATAGTGAGGCCAAGAAGCGGAGAACTGCGAGCCCACCTGCACTGCCCAAAATTAAGGCCGAAACAGACTCTGACCCCATGGTCCCCTCTTGCTCTTTAAGTCTTCCTCTTAGCATATCAACAACAGAGGCAGTGTCTTTCCACAAAGAGAAAAGTGTTTATTTGTCATCAAAGCTCAAACAACTTCTTCAAACCCAAGATAAACTAACTCCTGCAGGGATTTCAGCAACTGAAATAGCTAAATTAGGTCCTGTTTGTGTGTCTGCTCCTGCATCAATGTTGCCTGTGACCTCAAGTAGGTTTAAGAGGCGGACCAGCTCTCCTCCCAGTTCTCCACAGCACAGTCCTGCCCTTCGAGACTTTGGAAAGCCAAGTGATGGGAAAGCAGCATGGACCGATGCCGGGCTGACTTCCAAAAAATCCAAATTAGAAAGTCACAGCGACTCACCAGCATGGAGTTTGTCTGGGAGAGATGAGAGAGAAACTGTGAGCCCTCCATGCTTTGATGAATATAAAATGTCTAAAGAGTGGACAGCTAGTTCTGCTTTTAGCAGTGTGTGCAACCAGCAGCCACTGGATTTATCCAGCGGTGTCAAACAGAAGGCTGAGGGTACAGGCAAGACTCCAGTCCAGTGGGAATCTGTCTTAGATCTCAGTGTGCATAAAAAGCATTGTAGTGACTCTGAAGGCAAGGAATTCAAAGAAAGTCATTCAGTGCAGCCTACGTGTAGTGCTGTAAAGAAAAGGAAACCAACCACCTGCATGCTGCAGAAGGTTCTTCTCAATGAATATAATGGCATCGATTTACCTGTAGAAAACCCTGCAGATGGGACCAGGAGCCCAAGTCCTTGTAAATCCCTAGAAGCTCAGCCAGATCCTGACCTCGGTCCGGGCTCTGGTTTCCCTGCCCCTACTGTTGAGTCCACACCTGATGTTTGTCCTTCATCACCTGCCCTGCAGACACCCTCCCTTTCATCCGGTCAGCTGCCTCCTCTCTTGATCCCCACAGATCCCTCTTCCCCTCCACCCTGTCCCCCGGTATTAACTGTTGCCACTCCGCCCCCTCCCCTCCTTCCTACCGTACCTCTTCCAGCCCCCTCTTCCAGTGCATCTCCACACCCATGCCCCTCTCCACTCTCAAATGCCACCGCACAGTCCCCACTTCCAATTCTGTCCCCAACAGTGTCCCCCTCTCCCTCTCCCATTCCTCCCGTGGAGCCCCTGATGTCTGCCGCCTCACCCGGGCCTCCAACACTTTCTTCTTCCTCCTCTTCATCTTCCTCCTCCTCTTCGTTTTCTTCTTCATCTTCCTCCTCTTCTCCTTCTCCACCTCCTCTCTCCGCAATATCATCTGTTGTTTCCTCTGGTGATAATCTGGAGGCTTCTCTCCCCATGATATCTTTCAAACAGGAGGAATTAGAGAATGAAGGTCTGAAACCCAGGGAAGAGCCCCAGTCTGCTGCTGAACAGGATGTTGTTGTTCAGGAAACATTCAACAAAAACTTTGTTTGCAACGTCTGTGAATCACCTTTTCTTTCCATTAAAGATCTAACCAAACATTTATCTATTCATGCTGAAGAATGGCCCTTCAAATGTGAATTTTGTGTGCAGCTTTTTAAGGATAAAACGGACTTGTCAGAACATCGCTTTTTGCTTCATGGAGTTGGGAATATCTTTGTGTGTTCTGTTTGTAAAAAAGAATTTGCTTTTTTGTGCAATTTGCAGCAGCACCAGCGAGATCTCCACCCAGATAAGGTGTGCACACATCACGAGTTTGAAAGCGGGACTCTGAGGCCCCAGAACTTTACAGATCCCAGCAAGGCCCATGTAGAGCATATGCAGAGCTTGCCAGAAGATCCTTTAGAAACTTCTAAAGAAGAAGAGGAGTTAAATGATTCCTCTGAAGAGCTTTACACGACTATAAAAATAATGGCTTCTGGAATAAAGACAAAAGATCCAGATGTTCGATTGGGCCTCAATCAGCATTACCCAAGCTTTAAACCACCTCCATTTCAGTACCATCACCGTAACCCCATGGGGATTGGTGTGACAGCCACAAATTTCACTACACACAATATTCCACAGACTTTCACTACCGCCATTCGCTGCACAAAGTGTGGAAAAGGTGTCGACAATATGCCGGAGTTGCACAAACATATCCTGGCTTGTGCTTCTGCAAGTGACAAGAAGAGGTACACGCCTAAGAAAAACCCAGTACCATTAAAACAAACTGTGCAACCCAAAAATGGCGTGGTGGTTTTAGATAACTCTGGGAAAAATGCCTTCCGACGAATGGGACAGCCCAAAAGGCTTAACTTTAGTGTTGAGCTCAGCAAAATGTCGTCGAATAAGCTCAAATTAAATGCATTGAAGAAAAAAAATCAGCTAGTACAGAAAGCAATTCTTCAGAAAAACAAATCTGCAAAGCAGAAGGCCGACTTGAAAAATGCTTGTGAGTCATCCTCTCACATCTGCCCTTACTGTAATCGAGAGTTCACTTACATTGGAAGCCTGAATAAACACGCCGCCTTCAGCTGTCCCAAAAAACCCCTTTCTCCTCCCAAAAAAAAAGTTTCTCATTCATCTAAGAAAGGTGGACACTCATCACCTGCAAGTAGTGACAAAAACAGTAACAGCAACCACCGCAGACGGACAGCGGATGCGGAGATTAAAATGCAAAGCATGCAGACTCCGTTGGGCAAGACCAGAGCCCGCAGCTCAGGCCCCACCCAAGTCCCACTTCCCTCCTCATCCTTCAGGTCCAAGCAGAACGTCAAGTTTGCAGCTTCGGTGAAATCCAAAAAACCAAGCTCCTCCTCTTTAAGGAACTCCAGCCCGATAAGAATGGCCAAAATAACTCATGTTGAGGGGAAAAAACCTAAAGCTGTGGCCAAGAATCATTCTGCTCAGCTTTCCAGCAAAACATCACGGAGCCTGCACGTGAGGGTACAGAAAAGCAAAGCTGTTTTACAAAGCAAATCCACCTTGGCGAGTAAGAAAAGAACAGACCGGTTCAATATAAAATCTAGAGAGCGGAGTGGGGGGCCAGTCACCCGGAGCCTTCAGCTGGCAGCTGCTGCTGACTTGAGTGAGAACAAGAGAGAGGACGGCAGCGCCAAGCAGGAGCTGAAGGACTTCAGGTAAGCTCAGGAGCTGGTGGGAGGGAAAGACCTGACAATGTGTGTTGTTCCTCTTCCTGCACAGCTACAGCCTCCGCTTGGCGTCCCGATGCTCTCCACCAGCGGCCCCGTACATCACCAGGCAGTATAGGAAGGTCAAAGCTCCAGCTGCAGCCCAGTTCCAGGGACCATTCTTCAAAGAGTAGACACTCTGGCTGCTCCCTGACAGGTACGAGGCAGGATGGAACAGCTTCTGGCACTTGTTATTATTTTTATTTTCTTTTTCTCCTCAGCACCTGAAGTGACCTGGAATCAGTGAAGCCAAAGGGACTGGCAGTCTGCCCTGCAGGGAGTACCGACCTATCCCAGTTGTGTGAGGCTGCGAGAGAAAGGGAGTGCATGTGCGCGCGTGCATGTGTGCGTGCGTGTGTGTTCACGTGTTCTCGTGCGGGCGCGTGAGTGGTCTTCAAACGAGGGTCCCGATCCCCGGGGCGGCAGGAAGGGGGCCGACTCCACGCTGTCCTTTGGGATGATACTTGGATGCAGCTCTTGGGACCGTGTTCTGCAGCCCAGCCTTCCTGTTGGGGTGGGGCCTCTCCTACTATGCAATTTTTCAAGAGCTCCTTGACCCTGCTTTTTGCTTCTTGAGTTGTCTTTTGCCATTATGGGGACTTTGGTTTGACCCAGGGGTCAGCCTTAGGAAGGCCTTCAGGAGGAGGCCGAGTTCCCCTTCAGTACCACCCCTCTCTCCCCACCTTCCCTCTCCCGGCAACATCTCTGGGAATCAACAGCATATTGACACGTTGGAGCCGAGCCTGAACATGCCCCTCGGCCCCAGCACATGGAAAACCCCCTTCCTTGCCTAAGGTGTCTGAGTTTCTGGCTCTTGAGGCATTTCCAGACTTGAAATTCTCATCAGTCCATTGCTCTTGAGTCTTTGCAGAGAACCTCAGATCAGGTGCACCTGGGAGAAAGACTTTGTCCCCACTTACAGATCTATCTCCTCCCTTGGGAAGGGCAGGGAATGGGGACGGTGTATGGAGGGGAGGGATCTCCTGCGCCCTTCATTGCCACACTTGGTGGGACCATGAACATCTTTAGTGTCTGAGCTTCTCAAATTAGCTGCAATAGGAAAAAAACAAATTGGGAAATGAAAAAAAAATGGGAAGATTAAAAAGCACAGGGGGAAGAAGAAGAGATTTCGGAGGCCATCCTGCCAGGGGCGGACGGGGCTGACTCCTGCTCTCTGGAGGACGGTCAGTCCATGTCTCGGAGAAACGGGTGAGCTGAGCTTGGCGTTTGGACCCAGTTCAGTGAGGTTCTTGGGTTTTGTGCCTTTGGGGCAGACCCCAGGCAAGGATGTCTGAGACCACTTGGGCGCTGTTTTCTCAGCTCCAATTTCAAGAGTGAGCTATCAAACCCAGAGCGGAAGGAGGGAGCTCTGATGAGCACGGTTTGTCACACGATAAAGGGATTTTTTTTTTCAGGGCTACTACGGTTGATCTTGCAACTCTGTAAATATGTATGTAGACACTTTTAAAAGCACGTATTTATGTCCCTGACTGTAAATGCTCCATTTTTAAAGTTTTATAACTTGTGTTATTTAATGAGTCAGTCAATCGGCTGCAGTATGGGATCTGATAAGGATCTAGGAGAAGGGTCTCATGCGGACCCTCACATGGGCAGAAAAATGGTGGTCATTGGCCGACATCACAGTTTTCCTGTTTCCCACCCAGCTAAAAACCGTTGTTTGCTTTAAATTTTCATAAACTGGAATCCTTTCACCCGCTCCTACAGCTAACCCTCACAAGCATGAAGTGCTGTGGCTGTTCCTTATCCTAATGATGCGCTTTTGTCCCGTAAATGTTAACACTCATGAAGCATACCCCGGCCTCTCAGTTCTTGAGGGCCTCCCCACCGCAGCAGCAAGGAAAGCTCACGAACCCCAAACCTGGCAAGTCACCTGCAGCCCATGGTGAGCTCTGGGAAGTGTGGTTGAGGCCTTGGGGTCACTCCTTTTTTGCATGTGCAAATGTGCTGGTCACCCTTCAACGCTCCCAGACGGTCAGGAAAACTGTTCCAATCATGAAAAGGGGGGATGATTTTGTAAAAGTGGCATTTCCTGGTCAGTGGTGGTCTTCAAGACGACAGCTCTGTATCTGCCATGTGAAGAGAATTAACAATAAAAGTGTGAAGAGCGATTGTGAGGAACAAGCCTGGGAGTGATCATTCTGGTTTCTGTGCTC